AGGCTGGAGTGCAGTGGCGCGATCTCGGCCCACTGCAAGCTCCGCCTCCCGGGTTCACGCCGTTCTCCTGCCTCAGCCTCCCGAGTAGCTGGGACTACAAGCGCCTGCCACCACGCCCGGCTACTTTTTCGTATTTTCAGTAGAGACGGGGTTTCACCGTGTTAGCCAGGATGGTCTCGATCTCCTAACCTCGCGATCCGCTCGCTTCGGCCTCCCAAAAGTGCTGGGATTACAGGCGTGAGCGCCCGGCCAAGCTCAGCTATTTTTTTTTCCCTTTGTGCAGGCTAATTGGCCTAATGTTCTGTGTGAATCAAACGCTTCGTAGTTGGAAACCCAAGACCCCTGTGATAAAACGCAACACGAAATTGTTTAACGTCTGTCTGCATATCCAAGTGTCTTTCAAGTTGTGAACAACGGGCGGGACCAAACAACAAAAGTACTGACGTCCTCACTTCACAAAGCCACAAGACAAGATGGCGCCGTCCTCCAGGAGCGGGAGCTGGGAACACGTCCACGCCCGGGGGGTGTGCACGCGCCCGGGCTCGCCCCAGGGAACGCTGGCGTGCACTCGGGCACCCAGTGAGCGCCGCAGTTAGTCTCCACCCATGTTTTCCGCCACTCCTTGCGCACATGCGCTCTAGGTTCTTAGCTGGATGTCTGTTGCGCCAACAGGCTCCTCCTCCCGCGCAACTGACGCAAGAAGACTGTAATCGGTTCGCAATTTATCCCGTGTGACCTTGAGTCTTTCCTGTCGCCGAGGACCGGGGCTGTCCGAGATACGGCCTTCATATCCCTCTTCCTCCCCTGGACTCTTTCTGAGCTCAGAGCCGCCGCAGCCGGGACAGGAGGGCAGGCTTTCTCCAACCATCATGCTGCGGAGCATATTACCTGTACGCCCTGGCTCCGGGAGCGGCAGTCGAGTATCCTCTGGTCAGGCGGCGCGGGCGGCGCCTCAGCGGAAGAGCGGGCCTCTGGGCCGCAGTGACCAACCCCCGCCCCTCACCCCACGTGGTTGGAGGTTTCCAGAAGCGCTGCCGCCACCGCATCGCGCAGCTCTTTGCCGTCGGAGCGCTTGTTTGCTGCCTCGTACTCCTCCATTTATCCGCCATGATAAGTGCCAGCCGAGCTGCAGCAGCCCGTCTCGTGGGCGCCGCAGCCTCCCGGGGCCCTACGGCCGCCCGCCACCAGGTGAGGAACTGGGACCTTCCCGAATGGGGTCAGTTGGTGACTGAGTCAGTTTTTTCTTTTTTAGGATAGCTGGAATGGCCTTAGTCATGAGGCTTTTAGACTTGTTTCAAGGCGGGATTATGCGTAAGTATAATATCATTTCCTTTGAGAGGGAAATAGCTGTGACACTGTTCTAAATGTCTTACAGATCAGAAGCAATCAAGGGAGCAGTTGTTGGTATTGATTTGGGTACTACCAACTCCTGCGTGGCAGTTATGGAAGGTAAACAAGCAAAGGTGAGCATGATTGATAACTAGTACCTTATCCAAACTTACTCTCTATCACATTTTGGGAGTTTAGGTGCTGGAGAATGCCGAAGGTGCCAGAACCACCCCTTCAGTTGTGGCCTTTACAGCAGATGGTGAGCGACTTGTTGGAATGCCGGCCAAGCGACAGGCTGTCACCAACCCAAACAATACATTTTATGCTACCAAGCGTCTCATTGGCCGGCGATATGATGATCCTGAAGTACAGAAAGACATGTGAGTAACAGCAAAAGTTTTTTGCAAAAAGCGTTTTCTCTAATAGAATTTTTGTGTCTTACAGTAAAAATGTTCCCTTTAAAATTGTCCGTGCCTCCAATGGTGATGCCTGGGTTGAGGCTCATGGGAAATTGTATTCTCCGAGTCAGATTGGAGCATTTGTGTTGATGAAGATGAAAGAGACTGCAGGTGAGTGGGTTTAGTTCACATCTGGGAAAGTTGAATTCCATGATTGAATTTCATTCTTTTCCAGAAAATTACTTGGGGCACACAGCAAAAAATGCTGTGATCACAGTCCCAGCTTATTTCAATGACTCGCAGAGACAGGTGAGGTCAATTAGCATTCTTATTCACAAAAATACAAAAATGTTTTTCTCTTTGTTTTCTCTAGGCCACTAAAGATGCTGGCCAGATATCTGGACTGAATGTGCTTCGGGTGATTAATGAGCCCACAGCTGCTGCTCTTGCCTATGGTCTAGACAAATCAGAAGACAAAGTGTAAGTTTGTGCAGTAAATTTCTCACCTGGATCTTTTCTTTTTTTTTTCACAAATCATTTACAGCATTGCTGTATATGATTTAGGTGGTGGAACTTTTGATATTTCTATCCTGGAAATTCAGAAAGGAGTATTTGAGGTGAAATCCACAAATGGGGATACCTTCTTAGGTGGGGAAGACTTTGACCAGGCCTTGCTACGGCACATTGTGAAGGAGTTCAAGAGAGAGGTGAGTTACCAATGTGGTTAATATGTAGACGTGGTGTTTGGTGTTCAATGTCTTCACTTTATAGACAGGGGTTGATTTGACTAAAGACAACATGGCACTTCAGAGGGTACGGGAAGCTGCTGAAAAGGCTAAATGTGAACTCTCCTCATCTGTGCAGGTGAGACACGGAAAATTCGAGCAGTCTTGATGCGCTGACATGCAATTAAACATTTCCTTTGCAGACTGACATCAATTTGCCCTATCTTACAATGGATTCTTCTGGACCCAAGCATTTGAATATGAAGTTGACCCGTGCTCAATTTGAAGGGATTGTCACTGATCTAATCAGAAGGACTATCGCTCCATGCCAAAAAGCTATGCAAGATGCAGAAGTCAGCAAGAGTGACATAGGAGAAGTGATTCTTGTGGGTGGCATGACTAGGATGCCCAAGGTATGGACCAGTGGAATTCTGTCGTGGAGAGAGGGCCGACAGGTTCTTTTTCCTTGATGTTCAGGTTCAGCAGACTGTACAGGATCTTTTTGGCAGAGCCCCAAGTAAAGCTGTCAATCCTGATGAGGCTGTGGCCATTGGAGCTGCCATTCAGGGAGGTGTGTTGGCCGGCGATGTCACGGATGTGCTGCTCCTTGATGTCACTCCCCTGTCTCTGGGTATTGAAACTCTAGGAGGTGTCTTTACCAAACTTATTAATAGGAATACCACTATTCCAACCAAGAAGAGCCAGGTAAGAGCCATCACTTCCTACCTTGTCACATGTTGACAACCCAGGAGGGTTTCTTCTTCCCTAGGTATTCTCTACTGCCGCTGATGGTCAAACGCAAGTGGAAATTAAAGTGTGTCAGGGTGAAAGAGAGATGGCTGGAGACAACAAACTCCTTGGACAGTTTACTTTGGTAGGTTATTGTGAATCCTGAATACTATGCCTGAGGACCTTACTCTGGATATTATTTATTTTAGATTGGAATTCCACCAGCCCCTCGTGGAGTTCCTCAGATTGAAGTTACATTTGACATTGATGCCAATGGGATAGTACATGTTTCTGCTAAAGATAAAGGCACAGGACGTGAGCAGCAGAGTAAGTCACCTTGTTTATCAGACCCTAAGAGTGGAATTAATGAAATGCCTTCTGTTTACTACAGTTGTAATCCAGTCTTCTGGTGGATTAAGCAAAGATGATATTGAAAATATGGTTAAAAATGCAGAGAAATATGCTGAAGAAGACCGGCGAAAGAAGGTGATTACTTCTTGTCTTCTGAACTTTAATCTAAGTCTTCGTTTAAACTTCTAATTTCTCTAAGGAACGAGTTGAAGCAGTTAATATGGCTGAAGGAATCATTCACGACACAGAAACCAAGATGGAAGAATTCAAGGACCAATTACCTGCTGATGAGGTGAGTTCTATTTTAAAGTAACTCAAGAGGTTAAAAGTAAGGATTTTTGTTTTCTTTTTTTAAGTGCAACAAGCTGAAAGAAGAGATTTCCAAAATGAGGGAGCTCCTGGCTAGAAAAGACAGCGAAACAGGAGAAAATATTAGACAGGCAGCATCCTCTCTTCAGCAGGCATCACTGAAGCTGTTCGAAATGGCATACAAAAAGGTACAAGGGCTGAAGTGGATTTTGATTCTAACATCTGAGTGGCTCTCAAATGTTTTCTTAACAGATGGCATCTGAGCGAGAAGGCTCTGGAAGTTCTGGCACTGGGGAACAAAAGGAAGATCAAAAGGAGGAAAAACAGTAATAATAGCAGAAATTTTGAAGCCAGAAGGACAACATATGAAGCTTAGGAGTGAAGAGACTTCCTGAGCAGAAATGGGCGAACTTCAGTCTTTTTACTGTGTTTTTGCAGTATTCTATATATAATTTCCTTAATTTGTAAATTTAGTGACCATTAGCTAGTGATCATTTAATGGACAGTGATTCTAACAGTATAAAGTTCACAATATTCTATGTCCCTAGCCTGTCATTTTTCAGCTGCATGTAAAAGGAGGTAGGATGAATTGATCATTATAAAGATTTAACTATTTTATGCTGAAGTGACCATATTTTCAAGGGGTGAAACCATCTCGCACACAGCAATGAAGGTAGTCATCCATAGACTTGAAATGAGACCACATATGGGGATGAGATCCTTCTAGTTAGCCTAGTACTGCTGTACTGGCCTGTATGTACATGGGGTCCTTCAACTGAGGCCTTGCAAGTCAAGCTGGCTGTGCCATGTTTGTAGATGGGGCAGAGGAATCTAGAACAATGGGAAACTTAGCTATTTATATTAGGTACAGCTATTAAAACAAGGTAGGAATGAGGCTAGACCTTTAACTTCCCTAAGGCATACTTTTCTAGCTACCTTCTGCCCTGTGTCTGGCACCTACATCCTTGATGATTGTTCTCTTACCCATTCTGGAATTTTTTTTTTTTTAAATAAATACAGAAAGCATCTTGATCTCTTGTTTGTGAGGGGTGATGCCCTGAGATTTAGCTTCAAGAATATGCCATGGCTCATGCTTCCCATATTTCCCAAAGAGGGAAATACAGGATTTGCTAACACTGGTTAAAAATGCAAATTCAAGATTTGGAAGGGCTGTTATAATGAAATAATGAGCAGTATCAGCATGTGCAAATCTTGTTTGAAGGATTTTATTTTCTCCCCTTAGACCTTTGGTACATTTAGAATCTTGAAAGTTTCTAGATCTCTAACATGAAAGTTTCTAGATCTCTAACATGAAAGTTTTTAGATCTCTAACATGAAAACCAAGGTGGCTATTTTCAGGTTGCTTTCAGCTCCAAGTAGAAATAACCAGAATTGGCTTACATTAAAGAAACTGCATCTAGAAATAAGTCCTAAGATACTATTTCTATGGCTCAAAAATAAAAGGAACCCAGATTTCTTTCCCTATTTCTGCTTTTCTGTCCTCAGTGTACTGGCTTGTCCCAAATTCTCTGATGTAGTTCTAATAATTATCATGTGCTGACAACCTGAGCAGAAAGGCAACTACATCTTTATTCAATGTTAAGATTTCCCAAAAGTCTTCCAGCACATTTCCCTTATGTTTCATGGATGAATGTCATATGCCATGTTCAAAAGAGTCTGTTATCAAGATGGGCTTAGAATATCAGACACAATGGCTCCTTTTATAATGTTTTGTAATATGTAGAAATGAGATTACTGTATTTCCAAAAATCAGTATAAGAAATCAATTTAATTTGCAAGTATGAAGGAAGTGATTTAGACAACATTTTTGGAAGATTCAGTGCTTGTTAACACCCATGTAAAAGATTCTTGGGATTCGTGAAAAATTCTAGGCTCAGGTTTCCAACCACATGAACACTCAATGGGAACATTGTAGGATTATGAAGGATTGTTATATGGTGTGTTGGAAAATAACTTTTAGCATTTTTGGTTGGCCCTTGCCCACTGCCTCTACTGTCTCCTAAAGATAACTTTAAAAGCCCTCCAGGATTTCCAAAGTACTCCAGTTGAGAACTACTGGCTTAATGCTAGTCAAGATTCATCCTTGGGATCAGAGAGAGGAGCCAAATGCCCAAGCAAAATATATATTTGAGTTCTATTAGGAGGGAGAAGTTGCTTGGGTATGGGTGGACACAGTATTTCAGTCACCTATCAGTAAAGCTAATAGCATAAATAGCAAGAAGGTATATGGAGATTTCCTACAGCCAATAGGATATATATCTAGAATAAGATTTACTGTAAGAAAGAAACTGGCTCACAATTATGGAACCGAGGTCCCACCCACAGTCCACTGCTGGGAAAGCTGTTGGGGTAAAATTTCAGTGACCAGGAACACAGTGGTGTCCTAGTCCGAGGTTAGAAGAATATGGATGTCTTAGCTCTGGCAGTTCTATATAGGCCCTTAACTGATTAGATGATGTCCACTCACATCAAAGCAGAGCAATCTCCAATTCAATACTAATCTCTTCTGGAGAGAGACAAATGTTTAACCCGTTAAATGGCATCAATGGCTAAACTGACACATAAAATTAACTATCACAAAAGGCAAAAAGAAATGATTGGTTTTATTCTTTAGTAGAGCCT